CCGCCGCCGCCGATATGGCGCGTACGGCCCCTGTGGAGCCCCCGCTGCGGCATTCCGCGCCCCCCTCGCCGGCCGCGGGTGAGCCCCGCACCTCGGTCGAGGCGGCGGTGGCCCCGCGGAGGGTGCTGTTCGCCGACGAGGCCTTGGGGCTGCCGCTGGCGCAGTTGCGCCGCTACCGGCCGTGGGGCGGGCCCGGGGCGGGCAAGATGGCGGCGGCGGCCGGGCAAGATGGCGGCGGCGGCGGCGGGGCCGACGAGGACGACGATGGCGAGGATGGGGATGAAGGGGAGGAGGAAGAGGAGGCTTGCCCCGAGCCCTCACCGCTGTGCCCCGTCCCCGCTGGCGGGGGGTTTTACCTGGTCCCCACATTTTCGCTGCCGCCCGCGCCGGGCCGTCTGGAGCGCTTGGGGCGCGTCATGGTGGAGCTGGAGGCGCTGCTGCCGCCTCCCGGAGCGGTCCCCGGGGGTGCCGGGGTGTGGGTGCCTGGGGGCCGCCCGCCGGTGCTGCGCGGGTTGGTACGCGTGCTGAACCGCTCCTTCGAGAAGGCGGTGCACGTGCGGGCCTCACACGACGGCTGGGCTTCCTTTTGCGACCACCCAGCGCGCTACGTCCCGCGCAGCCCGCCGTGGGCAGGAGCGGGAGGAACAGGAGCAGGAGATCCCATCCTGGATCCGGGGCTCGGCCTGGGTCCCGGCCAGGCATCCGCCTCCTCGCCCGACGACGGCGGCCGCACCGACCGCTTTGCCTTCCAGCTGCCCTTTGCTGAGGGCGCGGGCGATGGGGCGCGCCTCGACTTCGTGGTGCGCTATGAGACCCCTGAGGGCACTTTCTGGGCCAACAACCACGGCCGCAACTACACAGTCCTGCTCCGGATCGCACCCGCTCCCACACCCACTGATGCCGAAGGGCTGCCCCAGCAGCAGCAGCTGCCGCAGCTGGAGCCACAGCCCGAGTGCCAGGGTCCCGTGGAGGCTGAGGCCAGGCAGCTGAAGAGCTGCATGAAGCCGGTGAGGCGCAGGTAATGTCAGCCAGCGCCACCTCCGCCAACGCAGGGCTGTGTCTGGGATGGAGGACAAGCATTCCGGCCCAGGAACCCCTCAGGCCTGCTCTCCAGGACAGGGAGGAGGGTGCATTGAGTCAGTCAGTCAAAGAGTGATGGAGGTCAAACACGTGCTAGGCACTGTTTTAACTGGGGTTTTATTCCTCCATTTATTGAGTTCCACTGTAAAGCCCTGAACAAGACAGACATCTACCCTACCCTCAAGGATTCATACAGGCTCCTATGGGAGACAGTTTGAAAAAACAAGCAAGCAAGCAGATAGGATAAATAGGGACAAAGTTAGCTGCTGAAGGGAGTAAGGGGATAGATTGGGAGGGAATGACTGTGTCAGACATGCTGTTAAAGGGAGGGCCTTTGAGGAGGTGAGTCCCGAATGATGATAAAGAAGAGTTATGCAGATACGGTGGGGAGGTGGGGGAGAGTTTGTAGGAAAAGGAACAGGGAGGACTTTTCTGAGGAGGTTTCATTTAAACTAAGTCCTGGATGATGAATAACAGTTATGTGCATATATGGAACAAGGGTGTTCTAGGTAGAGGAAACAGCAAGTGCAAAGGTCCTGGGGTGGAAATGAGCTTGGTGTGAATGATCAGCAGTGTGCTGGAGTGGAGAGAACTGCAATGACATAGTGTGGACCAAGGGCTTTGCCAGTGGGGGGTAGAGCAGATTCTCTTTCTGACAGAGCAGGAAACCAGGATTCCAGAGGTGGAGAAACTGGTTGAGGCAGTGATGGCACCTGGCTCTTCCAGTTCACCCATGCCTGACCTTGAAGCCTGTGCACTCTACTGTTAACGCTGTAATCTACTTTTGAGTCCTGTGGAGGCGAGGGGCTGAGCCCATGCTCTCACAAGAAAGCAGTGGCTCTAGCAGAGAGACAGAACCAGATGGGTACTGGACTTGAAGTTTTTGTCCCTTGTTTTTTTGCCACACCACCTGTGATCATTTAGGGACAGGGAGAAATAATCAGTTATACCCCAGGGGGCCCCAGAAGATTTCCCTAGGTTTCCTCTATCAAGCTATGAGTTCTTTAAGGGCAGCAGCTAGTCCTGATTCTTTTTGCGGTCACCTAAGTCTGGCCCAGGATCACTAGATTCTCCCTAAAATGTATACATTTCCCTGTTCCTGGGAGGACTGGGAATGGAAATGGGAAAATGCTTTTTGGACCTTGTATGTATACGCTTGGTCAGAAGCCCCTGGCTGCAGTAAGACATTTGTGGGTTCTGCTGGTTCTGGTAAGGCCTTAGGCTGTGAGTGGTTCAGAAAGGTCTAGCTCCGGTCTGGTGGGCAGATGTGCCTGGGTAACTGAGCAGGCAGGCAGGTACCCACTCACCCACCTGTGAGCCCCACCATAATCTGAGACTTCATTTAAAGGGGGCAGGCAGCATGGTTTTTCTTACAGCATTAAGAGTGTGGATTCTGGCATAGATTGCCTGGGTTCAAATCCTGGCGCTGCCACTTACTGGCCTTGTGACCTTGGCCAACGCATTTAACTACACCATGCCTCAGGACCCTCACCTGTAAAACAGAATTATAGCATCTACTTTACGGGATAAGAGTAAAGGTGCTCAGAACCGAGTCTGGCTCAAAGTAGTATCATACAGGTGTTAGCTAGTGTCAGTATTTAGGGAGCCACACCTACAGTTTCCTGGATTCCTCTCCTAAATTCGGCTCCGCCCATCAGCTGTGTGGCCTTGCCTCCGTTTCCTTCTCTGCTAAGGGAAATGACAGTCACTTTGCATGGTTGGATTGAATGCAGCAAACATGGGCAAGGTAACTGAAGCATGGTGGTAACTGCAAAAGATAACTGGCCAGCATTTACTGATTTCTGTGCTATGAACATCAGATCCATTCTCTCCGTGAGGCCTGCTGTGCATGCTGTGTTGTGTAGGTGCTATGATTATCCCCATTTAGTAGAGGGGAGACAGGTAGCTCAGAGAGATGAGCCAGCTTGCTCAAAGCCTCTCAGCTAGTGAGTGACAGGGCCAGGGAAGAAATGCTAGGGACATTTATTTTTTTCTATTTTTTTTTTTTAAACTGGTCCTCTAGAAAGCGTGGCATGATTCAGGGCAAATTCTGGATTTCACTCTTGGTGTTCCCAGCATGTCGTGCTTTCCTTTTACCTTTTTTTTTTTTTTTGCTTTATCGAGGTATACCTACATAAAGTGTACTGATATTCTGTGTATAGCCCAGTGGATTTGTACATATGTATGCACTTGTGTAGCCACCACCCAGATGAAGATACTGAGCAGGTCCAGTACCCCAGAGCTACCTTCATTTCTATCACTTTCCCAAGCTGTCATCCCCGCCGGCTGTCATGGGAACCCTGTCTGTAAGATGCGACAGTTTGGGTAAAGGAGTTTGGTCATTTTAAAGAGTGTGAAAGGCAGAGAACAGAGAAATCAAAACCTTGCAGGGCCAAGGTGGGTGGAGAGGGTGTTTTTCTTTTAACATACATGGGCGGTTTTAAGGAGAAATTGAAGCAGCCTGTTCAGACAATTGTTTTGGTATCTGGCCCCAGGTCTGTGGTTCCTAACATGACTTGTGATATTATTTTAAGTGGGCAGATGGCTTTTTGATAGCTTCTTTATCTTTCGATCTCAGCTCTTGCAAAGGGGAGGTTGGTGCTCATTGCAAGATCAGCGATAAGGGTTTCTTTGTAGGTCGGTGGCTTTCTTGGTGAGTACATTTCAACATATTATTGTTTTAGAACCTGTGTGCTGCCAGTGACTTGCAGCACTGTTGAAGACTAGCCACCCTTTGTGACCTAGCCCTCTTGGGAAATGGCGGAGGATCTCAGGGTATATCCCTTACCTGTGGGAGCCCTATCAGAGGGCTTCCTGTTGAGGAAATGTTGGCTGTAGGCCCTCTGTGCACTGAGCACAGCCACATCAGGTGAGGGCATGGGAGAAGTCCGTGGTAGCCATCAGGATAGAGTTCAGAAACCCAAATGGCTGCTTTCCCTGGGTTGCTGGACCAGGCATTTGGTAACTCTAAAGCTTAGAGATGATTCATCGACAAGCATTTATTGACTGCCTACTGTGTGCTGGGCACAGTGCTAGGTTCCAGCAGGGAAAGAGATGCAGAGTGGTCCTAAGATGTCACAGGGCTTGTGGGATGGAGTACAGAGGATTTGTTGTATGAGACCTGGCTGAGCCCCTGCTCTTCGCCAGGCACTTCACTGAGTACTATATTTTCATGCAAGGTCTGGTTTAATTCCGACAACATTCCCTGTGAAGTAGAGGGTTTTAAATTTCTCTTTCCTGGATGAGCAAACTGAGGCTCCCAGAGTCCAAAGTCCTAGGGCTGGTGTGGGGAAAAGCCCTCCTGATCTTCCTTGGCACTTGACACTACCCTTTGGAAGTGTCCTATTCTTCTTAAAAGTAAAGACCAAGAGAGCCTCACCATGGTCTTCAAGCACCCTCCCATCCCATTCCCCAATCTGGCCTCCACTGGCTCATAGTCTTAACACCAGTGGTCTTTCTGAGCTCCTGTCACCATGGTCTTTCTGTTACTCCAAAGGGCCTCGCTCCTTTCTGCTGCAGGGCCTTTGCCCCTGCTGTTTCCTTCACCAGGAACATTTATCCCGTACCCCTTGCAGTCTCCTCCAGTGTTGATCCCTCAGTTCTAAGAGGACTTCCCCAGGGGAGCCTGTCCACCCCAGTGTCCTCGGGCCCCTGGCTTTTTCATAGCACTCATCAGCCCAGCACGTGCTAAGCTTTGTTAGAGAATGTCCCATGGCAGAGCAGATGAACATCGCCACCAGTCGAGGGGTCATCGGCCACCCTGCCTAGCAGTTCTACTATATTTTTTTGATCCACTCGTTTCTCCTCTGAAGTGACTCTTTCAAATGTTCTTTACCTTCAGACTTTCTCTCCTGCTTCAAAAAACAAAACAGAAGCCATAAGAATGGAACTCCCTATAACTTGTGGCCCCCAAGTCTGCACGCTGATTTCCCTCCCCTGTGTTACAGATGACGAGGAGTCCCTTCTTGCTCAGGCCACTTCTCCCTCCTGTGCTCTGGGTCCCAGTTTCTGCTACTTGCTCTAGAATCTGACATCATCAGTCACCTTTTCTCTCCTGGCAGGTTTTCTGCTGCCCTCCTTGCTTGATCCTCTATTCACCTTTGCCTGTGCCAGCATCCCTTCTGTCTCCGCTGACCCCACGTTCTCTCCCTCCTGCTTCTGGCCAGCACCTCATCACCCTCCCCTTCACTGCTGACCCCTGCAGAGTTGCCTGTACTTGCCTTCTGCACTTGCTCACCCCCGTAAGTGTTAGCCCCCGGCATCTGCCAGATTCTGCAGGTGGTTTTTTAGTTTTCCTCTTGAAGTGGTTGACCACTCCTACTTAAAACACTTTGTCTTCCCTTGCCTTGAGACCACACTCTGCTGGTTTTCCTCTTAACTCTCTGGCCCTTCTCTTTCTCCTGGCTCTTCCCTTAGCTTCATGTATCCAAACTCGGCATCTCCACTTGACTGATGGCCCAAATAATTCCTCAAACTCACCTTGTCGGGGACTGCATTCATCACCTCTCCCACAGTGTTCCCAAGCAGCCTCTCACTCCCCTACCTCCCCACTTGCTCGTTTTGCTTTTCAGCATCCTTAAGTAAGCCCTGCCTGACCCTGTAGATTGGGCCAGGGACCCTTATTCTAGGGCATTCTTTCCTTTTCTAAAGGCACTGATCGCAGTTTGTAGTTATATCTTTATTAGGGGGTTGCTGGATGACTCTCTGCCCCGCTAGACTGTAAGCTCCGTGAGGGGTAGGGACATGGTCTGCTTTCATTCACCACTGTATTCCTGCAGGCCTGCCACAGTGCCTGGCACTTAGCAGGTGCTCAATAAATGTTTGTTGAAATAATGAGTTTGAGTATTTTTTTAATGTCTTCCTCCATACTGAATTGTAAGCTTCCTAGTTGGGTTTGCTCACCATGGTGTCTCCAGGATCCGTCACTGGGGCTGATGCACAGGAAGGCCCACTGTCTTTCAGTGCACCTATAACTGAAGGGATGGGGATCCAACCTGCTATCTGAGTTGGCAGCCTCAGGGGAAACCAGAATAACTGGAGTTGAACGGGACAAGTCAGGGGCATCTTAGTTTTCTGTAGAGTGAGGAATTAATGTGAACGTGATCCTCTTTTATGCCACAGAAAACTTGGTAGGGCATTATGGTTAAGGACATGGGCCTGAGGCCACGTGCTAAGAAAGTGGCAGAGCTGGGATCTGAGCCTGTGTGGTCCTGCTCTAGTGCTCCAGCTCTTAGCTACTGTACCAGGCTGGGTGATGCATTTTACCAGCAGGGCAACACTGGGCAAGTTGCTTTCCTTTCAGAGCTTCAGTTTCCCTCAATGGAAATTTGGAGGGGGTTACTGTTAAGTGCTTTATAGGTACTTTTCAAATATTTCTTTGATCTGCTGAACAACTCACTGATGTAGGTATTATTATCCCCTCCTTAGAGATGAGGTAACTGAGGCACAGAGAGGTTAAGTAACTTGCCCCAGGTCACACAGCTGATAGGTGGCAGAGCTGGAATTGTTCAAAATTGCATATCCTAACCCTTTATTGAGTTGTGAAATCAATTTACTGGGTTTCAACAAGCATTAAAAAGAAAAAGGAAATAGCATAAGAAATGCCAGTGTATCACCACATGCAGTAAAGGTAAGTATTGTTTCACTCGAAGAACAACCATTTTTCAGTTATTTATATGTCTGTTTACACGTGTGGGTGTGCTGGGTTATGATGTAGAATGGATTTCTTACTATGGGTCGTGGCCAAAGAATGAAGTCATGGCTGTTGAAGAAGCTCATGGCACGAGAAACTGCTCTCCCTCTACCCCACTGGATCACCCGCAAGTCCCAGAGTTGAGGCTGACACACTTGTTGGGGAAGGCAAAGCAGTGCCCCACATAACTTGGTGGCTTTCACAGCCACCTTCAAACCCTGTTCTTTTCAGAAAGCAGATGGCTCAGGGTAACTGCAATTCTGAGTATCGTGGGGCAGGTTTCTGAAGCCACTCATCCCCCCGGAAAGTCAGCGTTATCTTCAGGTTGACTACATGGGAGCCGGGGTCTGCTGAGTTTCCCTTTGGGTTTCAGTGCCTGACCCACTTTGGGCTGGCAAAATTCTTTGAAAACATGAATGCTGGGGGTGCTCCAGAGGACTCGGGTGGTGGTGGCAATGGCAGTCTGTGACTGCTCTGAAAGTCTGCTTTGCTTTTCTCCACAGGGCTTGTCAGCCCTCACCCGCTCGCTTACTCTGTGACTGGCGAATCACCTTTCTTGGCTTTCTTGGCTGGCCTAGGCCGGGGCCAACACCACCTCTTTCCAAATCCTCACCCTCTGGTCTCCTCGGGGCCTATCAGCTTGGCAGCCATTGTGTTTCCTGATGGCCGGAGGAATTTGCACGCCCAGGAGACTGGCGTGCAGGCCTGAGATGGCCCCTTTTAGTCGACACCAGCTTGACTAGTGCTCACTAGCACCCAAATGATGCATGTCCAAGATTTTCCAGATCTGTGTGCCCTGGCCCCTATGGCTCACTGCCCTTGAGGGGATGCCACGTGGTACTTGTGGGGCTGGTGCCAAAAGAACAGGTTTCCTTCTTGAAAACGAGCAGGCATACTGCAGGTACAGTTTTGTTCTTAATCTTCTCCCTCCCCTAGATCCATGTACTCTCTCCTCTGCCCTGCAGGCCTGCCGAGGAGGAACTGAAGACGAAGAACATGGATGATAACACCTTTGCCATGGGTAAGCAATTGGCAAGCTTCGGAAGTTTTAGCCTTGCCCAATGCTGCCTTTCTCTTCCCTCTAGCAGAGCATCCTGATGTCCAGGAGTCAGTGGGTCCACTGGTAGCCCCCACCCCTCTCCGTCCATGGCCCCAGATGACACTTCAGGTAAGTGGGTCCTTGCAGCCTTGGAGTAGACATCTCTGCCCCCTTGCCCCGGCCATGGCTCCAGGTTTCTGACGTTCCGATGACTGGCAACCCCGCAGAAGAAGGTGATGTCCCCAGAAGCAGTCCACCTGTGGCTTTTACAGAGGTCCTCCAGGCACCGGCCATCAGGATTCCCCCCTCCTCCCCTCTCTGTGGCCTGGGTGGCTCCCCCAGAGACCAGGCCTCAGGGCCCGATGCGAGCGAGGGGGCCACCGGGCCTTTCCTGGAGCCCAGTCAGCAGCAGGCAGAGGCCACATGGGGAGTATCGAGTGAGAATGGAGGGGGGCTGGAGGCTGTGAGTGGGTCAGAGGAGCTGCTCGGTGAGGACACCATCGACCAGGAGCTGGAGCAGCTCTACCTGTCTCACCTGAGCCGCCTACGGGCTGCTGTGGCTGCGGGTGGGGCAGGGGGTGGTGGGGAGGGCTCCACAGATGGAGGGATGTCCCCCAGCCATCCCCTGGGCATACTGACGGACCGCGACCTGATCTTGAAGTGGCCTGGCCCTGAGCGGGCCCTGAACAGCGCCCTGGCTGAGGAGATCACGCTGCACTATGCCCGGCTGGGGCGTGGCGTGGAGCTCATCAAGGACACCGAAGACCCTGATGATGAAGGGGAGGGTGAAGAGGGGCTCTCTGTCACACCCTCCAGCCCAGAAGGGGACAGCCCCAAGGAATCGCCTCCAGAAATCCTCTCCGGGGCCCGTTCTGTGGTAGCCACGATGGGAGATGTGTGGCTCCCATGGGCAGAGGGCTCAGGATGTGACGGCCCTGTGGTTCTGGGTACAGAGGGTCAGTTCATTGGGGATCCTGAGAAAGGGATGGGCAAGGACACCAGCTCTTTGCACATGAATAGGGTGATAGCTGGGGTGACTGAGTCCCTGGGGGAGGCCGGGACAGAAGCCCAGATAGAGGTCACCAGTGAGTGGGCAGGCAGCTTGGATCCCATATCTGGCAAGGAGCCAGCCTCTCCCGTCCTTCTGCAGGGGCAAAATCCCACCCTCCTCAGTCCCTTGGGGGCCGAAGTCTGTCTCTCTAGTGTAGCCAGGCCTCATGTGAGCTCCCAGGATGAAAAGGATGCAGGCCCAAGCCTTGAACCCCCAAAGAAGTCTCCCACCCTAGCAGTCCCTGCAGAATGTGTGTGTGCACTGCCTCCTCAGCTCCGGGGGCCCTTGACCCAGACTCTGGGGGTCCTGGCCGGGCTAGTGGTGGTCCCTGTGGCTCTGAACAGCGGTGTGTCCCTCCTGGTGCTTGCGCTGTGCCTCTCTCTGGCTTGGTTCTCATAGGCTCTGCTTGTGGGATCAGCAGAGGCTTAAGATGGGATACATGGCCTGTGCAGTGAGGGGACCTGGGTCCTTTGCTTCTGAGAATGCTCAACTGAAAGAGAGGCCTTCTCATCCCCAAGCTCTCCAGTCAACACAGGGCTCCCTGTGGTGACACCAGTGGAGATGAGGGAACGGGTAGATGGTGTGAGTGAGGGGAACTTTTAGAGTGGAACTGGGCATGTCCTCCGCCTACCCCCCGAGCCTGTATTTATTTTTGTATAATTCTCTGGATGAGGGAGAGTGGTCGTGAGCTGGTCTTGGGGCACAATTACCCAGAGATATATTTATTAACAGCCAACCTGTGCAACCTGCTGGAGCTTTATTTTTAATTTAATTTATATAGAGTACCTATTATTATATGCCACAATAGAGCTCTATGAGAAACAGTGTCTTGCGGTGTAGTGTTCTCCTGTTTGGGCATGAGTGTGCAGGGTGGTCACTTTCTGTGGGAGGATCACAGTGGGGAGTTGGGGGTGGGACGTGGTCGCCTGCTGCTGCTTCAACATGTCTTTCCTTGAAGATGTGTGTCTCCTCGTCTCGTGGTCCTAATCCATATGGTTCTTTGTCTTTTCCACATTCTGCCTGTGGGACCCTACAGGTGTGTATTTGGATGGTGGTGGTGGGAGCCAGGGAGGAAGAGTGGCAGCCACATGAGGGTTTGGTGTCAGTCACATGGTTGCAGTGGTAGCTGTGGTCTCCTGTGGATGTGGGGACATCAGTTGTGAATCAGCCACAAGGTTTTGAGGTTACTGAAAAAACAGCCTTTGACACCAGCAGGGAGACCCCTTAGTCCCTGAGATAAGGAAGGCCTCAGAAAGGAAAGAGGAGTTAATGTACTGCAGTACTTGGTAGCACAGTTGCTGTCCACAGACATCACATTTCTACTAAAAACAGGAAGCCCAGAAGCTTTGAAAGAAAGATATATATTTATTGCATGCAAATAAAAAACTGCTCAACAAAATAAAACACCACATATTTATTTACTTCCCTTTA